ATGAAAGGAAATAAAGAGGTCACCGGTCTACACTGGCAAGGCTCTCAGCGTAGCAGTTCAAGTTGTCCCCACCTTCTGCCCAGGGCCACAAGCTGTACCTGTCCTCCACAGGTCCTATAACATCCAGAGGTCACGACCCCCACAGGATCAGATCTGACAGTGGAGAGGAGAAGCCGCACACCTGGCCTGCGAAGACAGCTCCTCAGAGCAATGGCAGAGCCCACAGACACTGGCTTTATATCACAATGAGGGACAAGGCCATTGTGCTAAATTTCCCTCAGGACAGAGGAGCCCAACACAGCGAGATATCCTGTCAGGACAAAGAGGAGCCATAGCAGGACAGAGGGGCCAGGCTGCTGAGAACGTTGCTATCAGAGTTGCTGAATGCCTTCAGTGAATATCGGAGTCTAATAAAAGTGAAGAGGCAGAGCTTTGTTTTGTTTTGTCAATGAATAGAAGCTTAAGTAGCCTAAAAGAAGCTGAAGAGGAGAAAATAGAAGAATGCCACTGAAGGTGAACAAGCATGCTTAACTGGTCCCCATCTAATCATAGTATCAGTAACTCCTAAGAGCAAACATTTGTTCAAAGCTTTACAGCAACAAAAATATTTGGCGCATACAAGGTTCCTTGTTTCAACCTAAACATCCTAGATCAGGCTGTTCTGATTAGTCAGTTAAGCTCAGGCCAGTGGGGGCTGAGATCTATCAGAACTGCAGAAAGGGCCCTGAATCTAGACACAGGCTGGCAGTGCTGGGTGGTGGCAGGGGATGAATGCAATATTTCTTGCTTAGCGTCTTTTTCCCGCTATACCAGGTTAGTGAGTTTTATGCACCGGGTATTCCCAGCCACTCCCTGTCAGGCGAGGTCCAGGATATCCTTAAGAACATTTGTGCTGGAGCCTAGTTCTGCTGAACCCACTGGAAGGATTCCTTTTGCTTTCTGGTCCTTCCACTGAAGACACAGCCCAAGTCCTGTCACATGTCCCTGCTCCACCACCAGCCTCCTTTGGCAGAGCCAAGCCCAGATGCTTCCACTTAAGCATTCCCAAAAAGCTCGAGCCCTTCTCACCAAACCACAGCCCTTTAAGCAAGGCTCCATGACCCCAAACAGCATTTCCAGCAACATATCACAACAGCAGGGCATTCAGTCAGAAAGCTGCACACTGTCCTCTAAAGAAGGCAAAGAGCAGCAACAGGCACTGAGACCTCACCTCCGGGTGCCCCGAAGTCAGACTCCCTCTGAGCCTAGCTGTCCCACAAAGTGTGCTGTATTTTTGCACTTACACTACAGAACTGGCTTTAGCCGAGGCCCTGCATCTAGACACACGCTGTGTCCACCAGAGAATTGCCTGGGCTGACAGACCTAAAGCTTCCGCAACCTCCTTAGGCTCCCTAGTCCACGCCGCTGCTCCCCGGGCTGAGCAGGGCTGGGACGCGCCGCACAGAACTCAGGGACCCCACCTCCCTGCGCATCTCCAGGGCCACGCTGGCACCTGCAGGAGTGCGGACTGTCCGCGGATCCCAGGCAGGGTTGGGTGGAGATTCGCAGCCAACCCACAGGAGTTCTGCCCTCCTCCCAGGCTTCTGGCCAGTGGAGTTGGAGAAGGGTCCCCGTCCTCGAGCCTGGGACACGCTCCGGGGCTCACAGAGACACTGACCCACACGTCCCCGTGGTTCGTAGCTCTGGGGGCGCTCCACTCCCTAGGTAATGCTCCCGACGGGGATCCCAACCCCGACCGCGCGGCAAGCCCGGGGTGTGGGGAGAGCCCACTGACCTGGGTACGGGGCCGAGGCTCCTCTCCGGGCGGCTCGCTCCCGTGTCCCTCCCACCTTCAAACATGAGAGCCCAGAAGCGAGCGACGGGCCACTGGCCCACCGACCAACTGCCGGACCAAGCGCCCGACCAACCAGCGGACCGACCGCAGCGGCCGGGGCCGGCGCCCACGTGACGGGGCGGGGACCTGCGGAAGGCTCTTCCCGGAGCGCCGCGCCCCCACCCCGGGACCTGCCACAGGGACCACCCCCTTGGGCACCCGCTCCCTCTCGGGCACCGAAGAAGCCTGCTGGGACCCGTCCACCAGGGTTCCTGTTCCCGGGGGACCGGCCTGGTCAGCCCCGCCCCTTCGAACCTGCCTCGTCCCCACCCCCTGGGCCGCGCGTCCGGGCCCCAGCCCCGCCTCTCTCGGCGGACCGCGCCCCCTTCCGGGAGCCCCGCCCCGTTCGCCGCGCCTCCTCCTCCGCACAGCTCCGGTTGCGGGGAGGCCCGGGTGGGTACCCGGCGCTCCGGCTCCCAGTCTCCTGGGCTTCTCCAGTCCTTCAGCGCCGTTCTCCGGTCACAGGGAATGAAAGCGAGGAAGAAGGAAACGGTGTCGAGAATTGCGAAGAGAGAAAGCATAGAAAACCCACATTAGAGGCACTCCCAGAGCAGAAACCCTTCGGAGCATCCCGACTTCCTCGGCCCGCGTGCAATCCAGGCAAAATTGAGGTTGTCTCTGAGCCGCCCTCCCTAAGCAGGTCGGAAAGCCCCCGAATCATCCCAGGTCCCGCCGCGCTGCACTCGCAACCTGGGGTGGAGGTCCCTCTAGTGGTTGGCACCAAACAAAAGTTCTGTCTTATGAAGAGCCGAGGTCAGGAAGCATTTCCCTGTGCCCAGCGCCAAGGTCTGGGACCTTAGGTCCAAGAAAAGCGTTGGCAATGTCTGACCACAGGAATGGGTTCTCGAACTGGGGAGGACTGAAGCTGGAGATCTGGTCCAGCCCCTACCTCCAGCGTGTGGCCTGAACCCGTTTTGGTTGTACTGCTATGTTGTGGCCCTGCCCAGGCCTCCAAGGACTGGCTGCTGTTAAGCTGTTTAAAATCCCTGTAGGCCTCAGATGGCAGCGACACCAGGGACTCGGCATAGTCCCCAGCTCTGGCAGGAGTCACCACAGCCCTAGCCTTTAGTTCTCTACAGGCTGGAGTGTCGACAAACTCCACAGGACACAACTTTTTCAAACCAAATTTACCCTCGCGGTCTGAAATGACCAGTAGGCCCAGGAGAATTTTACATGTGAACAGAACCTAACCCACCCTGGCAAATATGAGACGTGTGGTCACTGCGGGAACCTGGCCAGCAGCAGACCAAAGCACAGCCAGCAGGGGAAGGCTGGGGCCCGCAAGAGTTGTGTTACAACAGGACACCCTTCAGTTCTCTTTCACTTCCTTAAAATAGCAGCAGAGCGACTTTTGTAGACGCAGGCTGCCACAGTTCACACAAGGTCATGGCTGTTTCCGAATCCCACCCTTTATTGCCCTAGCGGAGCCACTCCCCTTACCTCCGCCCCCAGAAACTGCTAGCCTGTTCTTAAATTGATACAGTTACCTTTTTAAATGTTCTAAGTCACCGGCTCTGGAGCTTCTTTGCACTTTGGAACCAACTTGCGGGAAGGAACTTTAAAAATACTGATATCTCGATCCATCCCCAGAGGTTCTGATTTAATGGTCTTGGGGATATGGCCACGGCATGAGGACTGTTAAAACTCCGCAGGTGATTCTTATGTGCAACAAAGTTTAAGAACCACTGATGTAGGCCATGTCGATGTCAGTCTTCACTTAAATCCAACAAGACCCCAGAGCTAAAACGTTCACCTGAAAGAAACCCCATTCCCAGGCCTGCATACTGACCTGCGCTGGCTCACAAGAAGCAAAGTGGTCCCTTAACAGGGGCTTCCTGGAGAAAATGTCTTGACCTAAAAGAGTGATTCGAGCTGCAGGGATTTAAGGTAGGTACCAAGGTGAGTTGTTTGGGGCAGATCAAGGCCAACCCCTTCTTTTCCTCCTTCTCAGCCTACTCATTGTGAAGAGGATGATGCGGATGAAGACCTTTATGATGATCCACTTCCACTTAATGAACCGTATATCTATTTTCTTTTCCTTATGATTTTCTTAATGACATTTTCTTTTCCTAGCTTACTTTATTTTAAGAACAAAGCCACAGGGCTCTTTCTTCCAGCTGTAATGCATTACTTCAGAGGCAGCTTTCT